AATCCTTTTTTAGGCTCCTATTTTCTGAGCACCTAATTGAGTGCCGGGCATCCCCTAAGCATTCACTGGATCTTCACACCCACCCTGTGATGTACACGTTTTTCTTCTGCCTGAAATGTCCTAAGCTGCCCCTCCGAGAGTCACTGCCTCAGGGAGGTCCTCACTTCCAGGGACAGCAGAGTATGACGGTTAAGCAGGGAAACTCTCCAGCTAGATGGCCTGGGTTCAAATCCTAGCTCTGTCCCTTCCAGCTGTGTAATACTGGTCGCGTTACTGAACCTCTCCATGCCTCAGTGTCCCCAACTATAAAAACGAGATGTCATAATAGTCACCTTACTGGGATGTTGTGATTAGATAAATTAATCCATGCCAGTGCCTGGTATAGAGTAATGGGGAGCTGTGTTTGCTCTGGAATGTCACGCTGAGAACCCGGGACTTAGGGACCATAGGAAGCCTGGGAGGCTTGGAGGGGAAAAGGAGAGGCATTTGAGAACCAGCTTAGGTCCCCAGTAGTGCCTCCTCTCTCCCCGTCCCATCCCGGTTGCTGCTTCCGTGTCCCTCCCGGGAGAATTATTTAGGGAGGGGGCGGGGTCATCATCCTGGCTCCGCCCCCTGGGTTGTGAAATCTACACCCGCCAGGCTCCAGAACCCCACCTACCACATACCACCTGTTCATGCTCTCCCATCAGGGACCACGAAGCCAGTCCTCAGCTGTGACGCTGAAGTTTGATCCCGCGGGGACACCATCGTATTAAAACGCTCAGAGACTGAGTCACAGAGAGGGGTGTGGCCGGCATTTTAGTTCCGCCCCTGCCGGAGTAGCCGAAGGCCTCATTGGCGCCTTCACGCTTCAGCTGCGCTTAGTAGCCGCGGCGTAATTGGATAAAAGCCCGTGGAGGGGGCGGGATCCCAGGGGGGTTTCTACGATTAGTCAATACCCAGGAGGGCGGGATAGAAAGGTGCAGATCTACGACCCGATTGGCTTCGGGCTCAGCTGGGAGGCGGGACGAATTATTGGTTGGGGGAAACCCACGAGGGGACGCGGCCGAGGAGGGTCGCTGTCCACCCGGGGGCGTGGGAGTGAGGTACCAGATTCAGCCCATTTGGCCCCGACGCCTCTGTTCTCGGAATCCGGGTGCTGCGGATTGAGGTCCCGGTTCCTAACGGTGGGATCGGTGTCCTCGGGATGAGATTTGGCGTTTCCTCGGGGCTTTGGTGGGATCGGTGTCCTCAGGATGAGATTTAGGGTTTCCTCGGGGCTTTCGGGATCTTCACCTAATATCCGGTATTATTTTATGAGAGGAGTGGTCTTGGCTGTCAGAACTGGATCCCTGGGGTGATATTTGGGAATTAGTGGAGTGATCTCTGAAGACCTAGGGCTATGATCTGGAGCTGCTGTGGCTGAAATTTGGGGCCTCTGAAGTGGCATGGAGATTGAGGTCCAGAGAGCCTGAGATCTTGAGGGCTGACATTTGGAGAGATGGGGTCGAGGGTTGTCTTTGGGCCTTGACTGCTTTGGGCCTTTCTCACTCTCATTCCCGGGATGCTTTGCCAGAATCTCTGCTGGATTGGCCGTAACCCTGTCCCCGAGCGGGCTCACAGGGTCTGAAGGCCACGCATGAGGCAAAGGTAAAGTTCTGAGCCACCCGGTGCCTCCTTCCCAGGACTGCAAGATGGAGGAAGGCGGGAACCTAGGAGGCCTGATTAAGATGGTCCATCTACTGGTCTTGTCAGGTGCCTGGGGCATGCAAATGTGGGTGACCTTCGTCTCAGGTAGGGACCCTCAGCTTGGATGTCATGGGTACCCTAACACCCCTGTGGTCCCCATACCCTGCAGGCTTCCTGCTTTTCCGAAGCCTTCCCCGACATACCTTCGGACTAGTGCAGAGCAAACTCTTCCCCTTCTACTTCCACATCTCCATGGGCTGTGCCTTCATCAACCTCTGCATCTTGGCTTCACAGCATGCTTGGGCTCAGCTCACATTCTGGGAGGCCAGCCAGGTACGTGGGTTTGAGTGCCACTGCCCTCTGGATGGCTCACCTTCTCCTCTGCTCTCCCTGCCAGCTTTACCTGCTGTTCCTGAGCCTTACGCTGGCCACTGTCAACGCCCGCTGGCTGGAACCCCGCACCACAGCTGCCATGTGGGCCCTGCAAACCGTGGAGAAGGAGCGAGGCCTGGGTGGGGAGGTACCAGGCAGCCACCAGGGTCCCGATCCCTACCGCCAGCTGCGAGAGAAGGACCCCAAGTACAGTGCTCTCCGCCAGAATTTCTTCCGCTACCATGGGCTGTCCTCTCTTTGCAATCTGGGCTGCGTCCTGAGCAATGGGCTCTGTCTCGCTGGCCTTGCCCTGGAAATAAGGAGCCTCTAGCATGGGCCCTGCATGCTAATAAATGCTTCTTCAGAAATGGCTGCTGTCTTTTTTTTTTCCCCCATGAGA